GCCTCCCAAGTAGCTGGGACTACAGGTGCCTGCCACCACACCTGGCTAATTTTTGTAGAGGCAGGGTTTCACCATGTTAGCCAGGCTGGTCTCGAATTCCTGACCTTAAGTGATCCACCCGCCTTGGCCTCCCAAAGTGCTGGGATTACAGGTGTGAGCCACTGTACCCAGCCTCATATGTTTTATAGTGGATTTGTTTGAATCACAGTCCAGACTATGTATGTTGCATTTAGTTGATATGACTCTTAAGTCTTTTTTATTATATAGGTTTCCTCTTCACTTATTTTTTCATTTCCTTATGATTTACTTGTTGAGATAGAATCAAGTAGGGACTGAGTGTAATTGTATAAGGTTTACTGGTGTGGATCTTAAGCAGTGGCTACATTGGAAAATGAAAACTATTATTTAGAAATAATTTTTCTGTTAAAGTACAGCATCCTTGCACCTGTCTTTCAGCATGATGAATGCGTATATGTATTTCACTGTCTTTTTAAAAAAAAAAAAAAAAAAAAAAGCAGGGTCTCACTCTGTCGCCCAGACTGGAGTACAGTGGCATGATCTTGGTTCACTGCAACCTCTGCCTCCCAGTTTCAAGTGATTCTCCTGCCTCATACTCCCAAGTAGCTGGGATTACAGGCGTGGGCCACTACCACCCGGCTACTTGTATTTTTAGTAGAGACAGGTTTTCACCATGTTGGCCAGGCTGGTGTTGAACTCCTGACCTCAAATGATCTACCCGCTTCGGCCTCCCAAAGTGCTGGGATTACAGGTGGGAGCCACTGCACCTGGCCTCTACTCCATTGTCTTGATTGATTCATTTGTGACCTTATAACATCTATCTTTCAGGAGAAACAGCACAGGTGACCGTGAGAAGGCTCTGCAGATCATGCTCCAGGTTCTGCAGAGCTGTGATCACCCGGGCCCCGACATGTTCTGCCTGTGTGGGAGGATCTACAAGGACATCTTCTTGGATTCAGACTGCAAAGATGACACCAGCCGCGACAGCGCCATTGAGTGGTAAACCCTCAGCCCGAGTTATGAGCACTTGCATCTCTTCAAGGAACAGAATCGCATAGGCTAAGGATGTGCATCTCTTCCTTATGTATATGTCTGTCTGTTGGCAGGGAGCAAACATTTGTAGTAAATGTGGTCTGGGAATTTTCAGATTCCCTTTTTGAGAGAAAACCATGAGAAACAGGGTTTTCTACTGGTCACACTCTTCCCACAGGTACACTTGTTTATGGGCCAAGAAGGAGGCCCAGCACACTCCTTCCGAGCTCCCACTTCCAGAGCCTTGTCCACCACCACCAGGGCATCATCTTCCCAGTGATCTGTTCATTCATTCACTTATTCATTCATTTATTTAACAATGTTCAGTGATGGCTTACTGTGTGCCAGAAACTTTTCTAGGTGGTGGGGATACAGACACAACGGACGTGAATCCTGCCCTTGGGGGCCTTGCATTGCTGGTGAGGGAAGTTAAAGAAAGTGACACATTAGGATGTCATCTGAGGGCTATGGGGAAAGGTTAAGCAGGGAAGGGGATAAAGGAGGGCTCGGAGGGGTGGTCTGCAATTTTAAATAGGGTAGTCAGTGAAGGTGCCTAAAGATAGAAAAGTGATAAGGGAGTGAACTTCACAGATAACTGGAGAAAGTGTTCTTGGTGGAGGAAACAGCAAGGGCAGAGACTCTGAGGATGAAGCATGGCAGGCACACTCCAGGATGGTCAGCACTAAGCAAGGGGTGAGTGGAGAGCAACATGAAACAGGAAGAGGGTAAGACCTTCTTGCTCTGAGTGAGAAGGAACATCAAATGGAGGGTTTGAGCAGAGGAGTGACAAGATTGGACATGCATTTTAACAAGAGTACTCACTGTTATGCAAAGAATATATTTTAGGGAGTGTATCAGCTATCACTTGCTGCGTAACAACCCCAAAACTTAGCAGCTTCGAACAGCAATGATTATGATTTTTCATGATTCTGTGGCTTTGCCAGGCACTTCTTCTGCTGGCTTCACCTGGGCTGGCTTCTAAAACTGAAGTCAGCTGTAGGGTCAGGTGTGGCTGGAAGATCCAAATGACCCCGTACACATTTGGCAGCTGGTGTTGGCTACTGATACTGTACCTTAGCTCTCCACCATGTGGTTCTAATCCTGGTAGACCAGCTTTCTTACCTGGTATGCAGAACTCTAAGAGAGTGAACAAGGGAGCAGCAAAGCCTCTAGAGGCTTAGGTTCGGGAACTCACACGTGGTTACTTCTGCCACATGCTATTGGTCAAAGCAAATCACAAGGTCCGCCCACATTCAAAAGGGTGGAGGAATGTGCTCCACCTCTGGCTAGGAGGAATAGCAAAGTTGCATTGCAAAGGTGCATGCATATTGCGATGGGAGGAATTTGTGGCCATTAAACAGTCTATCACAGGGACAAGGACAGAAGCAGGGAACAGGAGAATATAGCAGTAATTCAGGGGAGAGCTGGTGGTGGCTTGAGCCAGGGTGGTGGGGACAAAAATGTTGAGAAAGTTGGATGCAGGATATATTCCGAAGGTGGAACCAACAGGCCCACATCATTCATTTCCATCATAAGAGCTCTTGACATTGCTGTTCTGCTTTCATTCAATTCTAACTGCTTCCTCTCTCTCTCTCTCTCTCTCTCTCTCTCTCTCTCTCTCTCTCTCTCTCTCTCTCTCTCTCTTCCTTTCATACACACAGGAGGCTCTGTCCTCCCCACCTTCTCTCCATCCACACTTACTTCTCTGACAATCCCAGCCACTCTCACACCTAGGGACCCTTAGCTGGAGCTCTCCAACCCAACATCCTAAGTGATGGCCTTACACCTCCCCCCCTTTGTCCACCTGTTCTACCTCAAGATGATGTTGATATTTCAGACTCAACATTTTGAAGGCTGAAGTCATTTACTCTTCTCCACAAGGTATGGCTTCCAATGTCTTACTTTCTTACTACATAATAATACTTTGGTGGTTCTGTAATTATAGGTATCGCAAAGGGTTTGAACTCCAGTCATCCCTCTATTCGGGAATTAATCTTGCAGTTTTGCTGATTGTTGCTGGACAACAATTTGAAACTTCCTTGGAACTAAGGAAAATAGGTAAAGCTGCTTATTATTGCAGATGTTGTTGCTATTCTGACTATCAAAAATTCAAATTCTTAAGGTGTCCGGCTGAACAGTTTGTTGGGAAGAAAAGGGAGCTTGGAGAAAATGAACAATTACTGGGATGTGGGTCAGTTCTTCAGCGTCAGCATGCTGGCCCATGATGTCGGGAAAGCCGTCCAGGCAGCAGAGAGGTTGTTCAAACTGAAACCTCCAGTCTGGTGAGTTGTGTCTGTGTGTTGTCATCACCCATATCCAATATATTGCTGTTTGTGATTTTTCCAGGTACCTGCGATCATTAGTTCAGAACTTGTTACTAATTCGGCGCTTCAAGAAAACCATTATTGAACACTCGCCCAGGCAAGAGCGGCTGAACTTCTGGTTAGATATAATTTTTGAGGCAACAAATGAAGTCACTAATGGACTCAGATTTCCAGTAAGATATGCTAAATCCATTTTTTTTTAAGATGTACGTTAACAGGCATCTGTTCTTGTTTCAGGTTCTGGTCATAGAGCCAACCAAAGTGTACCAGCCTTCTTATGTTTCCATAAACAATGAAGCCGAGGAGAGAACAGTTTCTTTATGGCATGTCTCACCCACAGAAATGGTAAGGAGGAAAAATCACAAGCAATTTAATCAAACTATTGACTTCTGTCTTTGATAACTTGCAGAAACAGATGCACGAATGGAATTTTACAGCCTCTTCCATAAAGGGAATAAGGTAAGAACATAGGAGAAAATGGAGTTACTATTATGTATAAACATTATGCTTTGAAATTTTACAGCCTATCAAAGTTTGATGAAAGGTGTTGTTTTCTTTATGTCCATGATAATTCTGATGACTTTCAAATCTACTTTTCCACCGAAGAGCAGTGCAGTAGGTGAGTTACAGCCAATTCAGGTATTTGCAATGTGGCAACGTATTTGTGACACTTGCTGTTCTAGATTTTTCTCTTTGGTCAAAGAGATGATAACCAATACAGCAGGCAGTACGGTGGAGCTGGAGGGAGAGACCGATGGAGACACCTTGGAGGTGAGTCATGGACGATCTAGAATATGGAAAACGCTTTTTTGTCCTTTTGTTTTTCCTTCTTCAGTATGAGTATGACCATGATGCAAATGGTGAGAGAGTTGTCTTGGGGAAAGGCACGTATGGGATTGTGTATGCTGGCCGAGATCTGAGCAATCAAGTGCGAATAGCCATCAAAGAAATCCCGGAGAGAGATAGCAGGCAAGTCCAGGCGGGCCTTCCGCATTTCGGGTGCAGGTGACCCTGGCTCTGTTTTTCCCAATAGGTATTCTCAGCCTCTGCACGAGGAGATAGCCCTGCACAAGTACCTTAAGCACCGCAATATCGTTCAGTACCTGGGCTCTGTTTCAGAGAACGGCTACATTAAGATATTTATGGAGCAGGTGCCTGGAGGTGAGTAGTCGCTGTCTTCTGGTCTCACATTCCCTGATAAGTTTTTTGCTGTGACTGTCTCTAGGAAGCCTTTCTGCTCTTCTGCGATCCAAATGGGGGCCGATGAAGGAACCGACAATCAAGTTTTACACCAAACAGATCCTGGAGGGCCTTAAGTATCTTCATGAAAACCAGATCGTGCACAGAGACATAAAGGTACTTGCTTTTTTAAGCTGACGAGGTTGCCTTTTTAAGCACTTGATGATGTTATTTTCCGAAGGGCGATAATGTTCTGGTGAACACCTACAGCGGAGTGGTGAAAATCTCCGATTTTGGAACCTCGAAACGTCTTGCGGGTGTGAACCCCTGCACAGAGACTTTTACTGGTAAGTGGACCAAAGCTTGGCACAGGGTGCCCACCCACAGCCTGTTTGTTTGTTTTCCAAATAGGCACCCTGCAGTACATGGCACCTGAGATAATTGACCAAGGGCCTCGCGGATATGGTGCCCCAGCCGATATCTGGTCCCTGGGCTGCACCATCATTGAGATGGCCACCAGCAAGCCTCCGTTCCATGAGCTTGGTGAGCCGCAGGCAGCCATGTTCAAAGTAAGTCATGCTTCGTGATTGAGGTTGGGCGTTGACACATCGGTTACCTCTCCCTTAAATGCAGGTGGGCATGTTTAAGATCCACCCTGAGATTCCAGAAGCCCTTTCAGCTGAAGCCCGAGCCTTCATTTTATCCTGTTTCGAGCCTGACCCCCACAAACGTGCCACCACTGCTGAGCTACTGAGAGAGGGTTTCTTAAGGCAGGTGAACAAGGGCAAGAAGAACCGAATTGCCTTCAAGCCCTCAGGTGAGGCCTCCCTGGACAGCTGGGGCAGCACCTCCCCATTCGGTGTCTGGCTGTCCCCCTACAGAAGGTCCCCGCGGTGTCGTCCTGGCCCTGCCCACACAGGGAGAGCCCATGGCCACCAGCAGCAGCGAGCACGGCTCTGTCTCCCCAGACTCCGACGCCCAGCCTGACGCACTCTTTGAGAGGACCCGGGCGCCCAGGCACCACCTTGGCCACCTCCTCAGGTACACCCGTATTCTGTCTGTCTGCCGCGGGCGCACAGAGATTGTCACACGTGTTTGTCCACAGTGTTCCAGACGAGAGCTCAGCCTTGGAAGACCGGGGCTTGGCCTCGTCCCCGGAGGACAGGGACCAGGGCCTCTTCCTGCTACGCAAGGACAGTGAGCGCCGTGCCATCCTGTACAAAATCCTCTGGGAGGAGCAGAACCAGGTGGCTTCCAACCTGCAGGAGTGTGTGGCCCAGGTATTTGCCCGAGGGAGGGCACCGACTCTTCCACTCAATGAAAATGATTTGTGTGTGTTTTCAGAGTTCCGAAGAGTTGCATCTCTCAGTTGGACACATCAAGCAAATCATTGGGATCCTGAGGGACTTCATCCGCTCCCCAGAGCACCGGGTGATGGCGACCACAATATCAAAGCTCAAGGTGGACCTGGACTTTGACAGCTCGTCCATCAGTCAGATTCACCTGGTGCTGTTCGGATTTCAGGATGCCGTAAGTGCTCCATCTGGCCCTAGGGAACACACTTAGTTTATTTTATTATTTTTTTTTTTTTTAGGTAAATAAAATTTTGAGGAACCACTTAATTAGGCCCCACTGGATGTTCGCGATGGACAACATCATCCGCCGAGCGGTGCAGGCCGCGGTCACCATTCTCATCCCAGGTGAGCGCCCCCTTTGTGGTCAAGGTCAGCTTCTCACCATTGTCATGTCTTGTGTGATTTGCAGAGCTCCGAGCCCACTTTGAGCCTACCTGTGAGACTGAAGGGGTAGATAAGGACATGGATGAAGCGGAAGAGGGCTATCCCCCAGCCACCGGACCTGGCCAGGAGGCCCAGCCCCACCAGCAGCACCTGAGCCTCCAGCTGGGTGAGCTCAGACAGGAGACCAACAGGTGAGGAGCTTCTGGGCCCTCCTCTGGGAGCAATAATGGCTTTTTTTTTTTTTTTTTAAACCAGACTTTTGGAACACCTAGTTGAAAAAGAGAGAGAGTACCAGAATCTTCTGCGGCAAACTCTAGAACAGAAAACTCAAGAATTGTATCACCTTCAGTTAAAATTAAAATCGAATTGTAAGTCATTTTCCAATGAGACAGACTTTAACACTAATATATAACAAATTGCCAATCGTTACAGGTATTACAGAGAACCCAGCAGGCCCCTACGGGCAGAGAACAGATAAAGAGCTTATAGACTGGTTGCGGCTGCAAGGAGCTGATGCAAAGACAATTGAAAAGGTAAATTTACAACAAAGAAATTCTTATGCTGTCTCAGCTCTTAAGGATCTGATCTTTGTTTCAGATTGTTGAAGAGGGTTATACACTTTCGGATATTCTTAATGAGATCACTAAGGAAGATCTAAGATACCTTCGACTACGGTAAGAGCCTCAAAACAGTTTGTATAAGAGAATGACTCTGAAGACAGCTGTGTTTGTTTCCCAGGGGTGGTCTCCTCTGCAGACTCTGGAGTGCGGTCTCCCAGTACAGAAGGGCTCAGGAGGCCTCAGAAACCAAAGACAAGGCTTGATACCAATCAGCTAAGCTGTGGCAGAGTGTCCCACCACGCTACATGTTTTGTTAAAGCTTCTGTTAGTGTATACACGAATTCCGCTGTGTTTACATATTTAAAAATGCCATTGTTCAATTAATAGTTTAAGAACTTGTTTTAAATACTGTCCTGAGTTTCTTTTGAAACCTGTTATTTATAAACATAGAACTGTGTGTATTGTGAAAACAGTGAGCCTTGGTTTTGACCTCCCGGAATATTAGGAAATTCACTTGTAGTCCCAGCTATGCAGGAGGCTGAGGTGGGAGGATTGCTTGAGCCCAGGAGGTGTGGAGGCTGCAGTGAGCCATGATCACACCACTGCACTCCAGCCTGGGCAACAGAGCCCGACCCTGTCTCAAAAAAAGTACACCCTTCAGCACTTGCTGGAATGGTGAAACAAACAAGGGGTATTTAACAAACATGGAAGCTGGGACACTGCCTCAGAACTGGTATGGTACTTCAATTTGAGAAACACAAAACTGATACGAATGTGCCTTGTAGTTAATGTTTGATATGAACAGAAAATAGCTTCATATTTATACTGAATGTGTAAGTAGAGAAAACTAAGTTATGTGGCCTTTGAAATGATTACAAAATTGGAATGATTACAAAAGTCTTATTTTAAAATGGAACTGTCCTCTTGCCTGATAATAAATATTGTATCTTGTAGAGAAATGGTCAGCGCGAACAGGCTGCAGCAC